CTCACTGCAACCTCTGCCTCCCGGGTTCAAGCGATTCTCCTGCCTCAGCCTCCCAAGTAGCTGGGATTACAGGCATGCGCCACCACACCCGGGTAGTTTTTGTATTTTTAGTGGAGACGGGGTTTCACCATATTGGCCATTCTGGGACTCCGACCTCAAGTGGTCTGCCCTCGGCTTCCCAAAGTGCTGGGATTACAGGTGTGAGCCACCGCGCCTGACCTGTTCTATTTTTCTTTTTTGGTAGAGATGGGAATTTCACTGTGTTGCCCAAGCTGGTCTGGAACACCAGAGCGTAAGTGATCCATCCGCCTGGGCATTTCAGTGTCCAGGGATCACAGGCGTGACCCTCTGCACCGGCCAGAGCAAAGATTTGAACACTTCCCCCGCCCACCTCTTCTCAACCTTTAATTGAGGGGCTTTCGTCCTGCCTGTTGTGGCCATTGATTGAAACCTGAGTAACAAAGATGACAAGTCTGAGGTTGACATTTTAAGCACCGCTCACAGCACACATAAAAAACAGCGTTTGTGTGACATCCTCAAGGTTTGGGGTGCCCAGCCCATGGTCTCTCGTTCTAGGCACCTCCGACTGGCCTACAGTGGTTAGGAAGCTTCAGCTCCAGAACTGCACCGTTCCATAGAACTTTGTGCGACGAGAAAAGTGTTCTGTATTTCTGCTGTCCAGTATGGGAGTCACCCGCCCTATGTGTGTTTCTAGCAGTTGAAATGTGACCTGCACGACAAAGGAACTTATTTTATTTCTTTCTTTTTTCTTTTTTTAGACGGAGTCTTACTCTCTCTCCCGGTCTGGAGTGCAGTGGCGTGATCTCGGCTCAATGTAACCTCCACTCTCCGGGTTCAAGGGGTTCTCCTGCCTCAGCCTCCCAAGTAGCTAGGACCACAGGTGCACACCATCACGGCTGGCTAATTTTTTTGTATTTTTTGTAGAGACGGGGTTTTGCCGTGTTGCCCAGGCTGGTCTCCAACTCCTGGTCTCCAGCTACCTGCCTCAGTCTCCCAAAGTGCTGGGATTATAGGCGTGGGCCACAGCTCCTGGCCGAATTTGATTTTTATTTAATTTAAATAACCATATGGGAGTAGACAGTGCGGCCCCCTAGATTCTGCTCTTTTTAGTCCATTTCTCCCCTTTGTCTTCCTGAAGGCTGAGTTGCTTAATGTCTCTTGAGTACATCTAGAAGTAGCTTGGGCCTTATGTTCTGACACACAATTCTTGGGAGACTGTCGTTGTACCCTAGAAACATTAAAAGCTTTTAGTTAGGCAGCTGCAGTAGCTCACTCCTGTAATCCCAGCACTTTGGGAGGCTGAGGCAGAAGGGTTGCTTGAGCCGAGGAGTTGAAGACCAGCCTAGGCAACGTGGGAAACCCCATCTATACAAAAAATGTTTAAAACTTGAAGTATCTCACATTGTTCAGTTTGCAGACTTTCTTTCCCACTTATTTTCAGTACTGTGCCACTCTCCATCCTGAGTGTAAGCCTGTGTGGTTCAAACCTCCAGTTTTCTCGTGCATAGGGGGAGAAGGGCTTTGTTCTGTGTTTTGTTTTAGCTGGCTGGTGTTTGAGTAGGAGTCAAGCTAACTGCTTTACTGGCTTTTAACCAGCCCTTCTCTTTTAGCGCCATCTTTCAATATTGCCTTTTGTGGTACCTGGTTTTTACAGTCCCTTTAGTGGGAATCAGCTTGCTTCTCAATAACACACCTCACCCCAACCACTGTGCCCTTTGCAGGCTTTGAGTTTTATCTTTTGGCTCTGCTAAGCAGTCATCAATCATCAGTTTCTCCTTTATGGCCTTAAAAAACTGGTTTGCATATCATACCCTGTTTGCATTTGTGTCGTCCTGGTTAATTTATCCTTTCTTAAAAAAATGTCTCAGGTTGTGGGGGTCATGTTCGTGGGTTTTAGGAATGACTGGAGTGGAGAGAGAAAGATACATATATGTACTTCGTCCACTATGTTTATTAGAATTCCTTCCATTTATTCAGCCTGCACCAGTCTGGCCTCTGACCCCACCACTTCAGGGAAACTGCTTTTTTAGGTCACCTGTCATCCTCATGTTGCCAAATCTAGCGGCCGTTCTTCCCCCCAGTAGCACTTGACACTCAATTGTTCCTTCCTTGAAACATTGTTTTTCCAAGACACCACATTCCCATGTTTCCTCCTACTTTATAATCTTCCTTAACTGGCTTCTTTTACTCTGTTGTACTTTTAACAGTAGTGTCTCTGACTTTAGTCTTCAGCCCTCTTCTGTCATTCTGTTCCTCAGGTGGTTTAATCTGCTTTGATGATTTTAAGAAACATGAGTATTGGCCGGGCGCGGTGGCTCATGCCTATAATCCGAGCACTTTGGGAGGCTGAGGCTGGCAGATCACCAGGTCAGGGGATCGAGACCATCCTGGCTAACACAGTGAAACCCCGGCTGTACTAAAAATACAAAAAATTAGCCAGGCGTGGTGGCAGGCACCTGTAATCCCAGCTACTCGGGAGGCTGAGGCAGGAGAATGGCGTGAACCCGGGAGGCGGAGCTTGCAGTGAGCCGAGATCGCGCCACTGCACTCCAGCCTGGGCAACAGAGCGAGACTCCATCTCAAAAAAAAAAAAAAAGAAGCATGACCATTCTGAAGATTCTTAAAGCTGTCTGTTTGTTTTCATCTCCACTGCTACCACTCTTGCCTAGGTCTCTCTGACCTCTGGTCTGGACTCCCACAATAGCCTCTACACTGGTCACCTAGCTTATGCTCTTGCACCCCTACAGTGCATTCCTAACATAGAAGAAACTCCTTACCAAGGCCCATAGGCCCTTTAATAATGGTGTCCTGTTCATCAGTGAAACCCATGCTCATCAGGGACCTATGCACTGATTTCCTTCTGAGACTCTTCTTGGCTCTTTGCATAGCCAGCTGCTTTTAATCCTTCATGCCTCAGCCCAATTTTCACTCTTTAAAAGAGTACTTCCCTCACAATTGTGTCTTAGTTGGTCCTCTTTGTCTCCTCAACCCCAAACATCATAATCTATAATTTTTTTCATGTATTTGTTTATTGACATCTTACTTGCTAGAATCTAAACTCTGATACATGGGGTCTTATCTGTTTTTGCCTCTAGGGTGTCTTGTCTGCATAACAGGTGCTTAATAACTATTAGTTGAACCCCCATTTCCTCATAAGTCAGATGAAAATAAAAGCACGTGCCTTACTTCACAAAGTAATTAAGGGGATAAGTTATACTGATGTACTTTAAAAACTAGGTGGTAGGGAGGCACAGTGGCTCAGTCCTGTTGTCCTGATGCATGAGGAGGTAAGGCCAGGCATTCAAGACCAGTTTGGGCAACATAGGAAGCCTTCATCTATATAACAAAAAAAAATTTTTTTTTTTAGTTTAAAAACTAGGTGGTAGTTTTCAAACTGATACAATGGAATTAAAGATAGGAAACATGAAAAGAACATAGGTGCTTAATAAATATTTGTTGAATACGCTAACATGATGGAATTAGAGATGGAAAACAAAAATAATGAAAGGGATAGGATAAAGTTTGCTCAGCCTTTTTGGAAACATTAGGTAAGTTTCCATTTTGAGTTAGTAACAGTTAAATTAATACTTTTTACAAATACTGTTTCTCTAGTGATGGCTCATGAAGCAATGGAATATGATGTTCAGGTGCAGTTAAATCATGCCGAACAACAGCCAGCTCCTGCTGGCATGGCCAGCAGCCAAGGGGGACCAGCCCTCCTCCAGCCTGTTCCTGCTGATGTGGTCAGCAGCCAGGGGGTACCATCCATCCTCCAGCCAGCTCCTGCTGAGGTGATCAGCAGCCAAGCGACACCACCCCTGCTCCAGCCTGCTCCGCAACTGTCTGTTGACCTGACAGAAGTGGAGGTCTTGGGAGAAGACACTGTGGAGAACATCAATCCAAGAACTTCAGAACAACATAGGCAGGGATCTGATGGTAATCACACCATCCCAGCATCTTCGTTGCATTCAATGACCAACTTCATCAGCGGACTGCAGAGACTTCATGGCATGCTGGAATTCCTGAGACCTTCATCTTCAAACCACAGTGTAGGGCCAATGAGAACAAGAAGGAGGGTATCTGCTTCACGGAGGGCAAGAGCCGGAGGGTCTCAGAGGACAGACAGTGCCAGGTAAATAAATATATGGATAAGTCTGTGATCATACTATAATTCCGTTGTCTTTCTGTGTACATAGGTTGAGAGCACCATTGGATGCTTACTTTCAGGTGAGCAGGACCCAGCCTGACTTGCCAGCTACCACTTATGATTCAGAGACTAGGAATCCTGTATCTGAAGAGTTGCAGGTGTCTAGTAGTTCTGATTCTGACAGTGACAGCTCTGCAGAGTATGGAGGGGTTGTTGACCAGGCAGAGGAATCTGGAGCTGTCATTTTAGAAGGTCAGTATTTTACCCAGGTTTGGACTCACAAGCTCTCCTGTCATTTCTGGAAATGACTTGGCAGAGCAACTAGCAGGTGTCTCAGCAGAGCAAGAAGTTACATGTATCGATGGAGGCAAGACCCTCCCCAAACAGGTAATATGAACATCATTTTAAAAAAATCTATTTCTAATTTGAATATATTCTGCTTTCCATCTAGCCATCTCCCCAGAAGTCTGAGCCTCTGCTACCTTCTGCTTCTATGGATGAGGAAGAAGGGGACACTTGTACAATATGTCTGGAACAGTGGACCAATGCTGGGGACCACCGGCTCTCAGCATTACGCTGTGGGCATCTCTTTGGGTATAGGTGCATTTCCACGTGGCTTAAAGGACAAGTACGAAAATGTCCCCAGGTAAGGACCATAGGTAAGGACACATTAACATGCCACTCTAATTATGTCCTATTGGGTTCTTTAGTGCAACAAGAAAGCCAGGCACAGTGACATTGTCGTCCTTTATGCCCGAACCCTGAGAGCTTTGGACACTAGTGAACAGGAGCGCATGAAAAGGTAGGTGGTAAGAGTATGCCTGGCTGGAATGTATCCCCACTTGTTGCTGGCTTTCCCCCTCTAGTTCCCTACTGAAGGAACAGATGCTAAGGAAACAGGCCGAGTTAGAATCAGCACAGTGCCGACTCCAACTGCAGGTCCTCACTGATAAGTGCACTAGGCTTCAAAGGCGTGTTCAGGTACGTTTGTCCTTTCTAATCCAAAGAACTTTGCTTTGTATTTATAAAATCTTTTTCATTTTAGGACTTGCAAAAACTTACGTCACATCAAAGTCAGAATTTACAGCAACCCAGGGGCTCCCAAGCATGGGTCCTGAGCTGCTCACCCTCCAGCCAGGGCCAGCACAAGCACAAGTACCACTTCCAAAAGACCTTCACAGTATCTCAGGCAGGAAACTGCCGGATCATGGCATACTGTGATGCTCTGAGCTGCCTGGTGATATCACAGCCTTCTCCTCAGGCCTCTTTTCTTCCAGGTAAAGAGTCTAGAACCTCAGCTTTCATGTTCTGATCTATTTCATACTATTTTGCCTTTTTCAGGCTTTGGTGTTAAGATGTTGAGTACTGCCAACATGAAGAGCAGTCAGTACATTCCGATGCATGGCAAACAGATCCGTGGACTGGCGTTTAGCAGTTACCTCAGAGGCTTGCTACTCTCTGCTTCCCTAGACAACACTATTAAACTGACCAGGTGAGTGATTTGGGGAAGTAGGTGGAGACTGGTGCAGTTGTAAAAGTCTTTTGTAACTCCACAGCCTGGAGACAAATACCGTGGTCCAGACTTATAATGCTGGACGTCCTGTCTGGAGCTGTTGCTGGTGTCTTGATGAGGCTAACTACATCTATGCTGGACTGGCCAATGGTTCAATTCTGGTATATGACGTGCGAAACACGAGCAGTCATGTGCAGGAGTTAGTAGCTCAGAAAGCCAGGTAGGGAGCCACTCACTCTTTTCCTGGTGGTATGTGAGATACAGTTTCCTTACTTTCCTTTCAGATGCCCACTGGTCTCCCTGTCATACATGCCCAGAGCTGCCTCAGCTGCATTTCCATATGGTGGGGTGCTGGCTGGAACCTTGGAGGATGCTTCATTCTGGGAACAGAAAATGGACTTTTCTCATTGGCCTCATGTGCTGCCCTTGGAGCCAGGGGGCTGCATAGACTTTCAGACAGAGAACAGCTCCCGGCACTGTCTTGTGACCTACAGGCCTGGTAAGTAGTGCTGGGGTCTCCCATAGCTTATTCATGGTGCAGCACTGATTTCTCTGTCCCATAGATAAAAATCACACCACCATACGAAGTGTGCTGATGGAAATGTCCTACCGACTGGATGACACTGGAAATCCAATCTGCTCCTGCCAGCCTGTACATACATTTTTTGGAGGACCTACTTGCAAACTATTGACCAAAAATGCCATTTTCCAAAGCCCAGAGAATGATGGCAACATCCTGGTGTGTACTGGGGATGAAGCAGCAAATTCTGCCCTGGTGAGCCTGTTACTTTTTTACTTTCATATAAATCCTGACCCTTCCCTCTGCTTGTGTTCTTTAGCTGTGGGATGCTGCCAGTGGCTCGTTGCTCCAGGACCTACAGACCGATCAGCCTGTGTTGGACATCTGCCCATTTGAGGTGAACCGTAACAGCTACTTGGCTACCTTAACAGAGAAGATGGTCCACATCTATAAGTGGGAGTGACTGTGGTCTCGAAACCTTGAAGGCATGCTGCTGGTTAGATGTTGTTTGCTAGCGCCTAGCAGCCCCAAGCAAGATCCCTGTTTATTGTCTGCAGTCTAGAACATTGGGAATCATGGTTTGTTTGCATTAGTATGATTCTAGGACCCTAGGTCACTGAGACACTACAGATTGTGTATCTGTTATGTCCACTAAAAGAGTAATTGATGGGTACTTTATCTACATTATCCATTTCTTGGGTTTAAAGCCTTCATTAACCATTATTGTATGTTGGAAATTCTTATTTTCTTTATTTTCTGTGTGACTTTCTGGACCTTAGAGAGTGTCCTCTCATCATCTAGGATGTGAGTGGGCATCAAGCATTTTCTGGGGAATATGACATCCCATCTGAGTTGTCCTGTCACTTAAGTATCCTTGAAGGGACTAACCATCGTCTTGGTACTGATTTGATGCAACGTAGATGTAAAAGAGTATTATTCAGTTGAACACAAGAGGGCACTGTAGAACCTTGTGTCCGGTTTATTTCTGACCTTGAAGGCTGACAATCTTTTAGTAACTTGTCTCATCTCCACACAAGTGTGTGATAGCACACCTGGGTGTGCTTTGTGGCAATAACACTTGTGTTCCAGGTGTGAAGTGCTGGGACATTGGCAGGCCCAGTGATGGAAGCAGCTAGTGAACGATTCCCTTTGCTAATGCCTAGTGCATTAAGTTCATTGCTTTGCGAAAGGTAAGGAAAGAGGCCAGTTGTTTGAGCGGTGGGGAAGATTTTGTTTTTTCTAGCCAGCTTAGGATCTCAGGATTGGTTTTATCCAAGCTAGTGCTTTGAAGAACACTATCTCTTGCCAGGAAAAGATGAGTGATAGGTCAAAGCTTTTACTTGAGTCTCCCCTAGTGTCAGAGATCAGGAGAAAAGACATAAGAGAATTTACAAAAGCTATTCAGACTGCTATTGAAAACATGAGAAGAACTTGTCTCCCATTTTGAGAGTTCCTATCTAAATAAAGCCAATTCCTCAGACTGAGGGGCTGTTCTTAAGTGTTCTTTATACATTCCAGTTATCCAGTTAAAGCCTTCCCCATGTGAAGCTGATGTTTGATTCCAGTTTCCTTTGATTTGCCTCCCTAACCTTTTCTAGGGCTCAGTTTGTATTTCTTTGCCTTGCCTCAGACTACTTTGCCAACCCACTTCCACAACAGAATATGCTTCAAGATGTGGGCAGGTCAGTGTCCTGTTCATGGGAGAAAATGGCTTAACAGTCTGATTTTCTCAAATGATTATTGAAGAGTTGTTATCGTTTTTATTATAAAACACTTCTGACCTGTCAATTCAAGAGCTGTTTCTAGGATCTTTCTCTCCGGCAAGGGGTTGTTGCACTAGATTTCCCCAGAGTTCCAAGTTCTAGTTGTGCCTTTTAATGACCCTTTAATATTTTAGGACATAATTTTTTCCTTTTTTAAATTTTTTTGTAGAAATAGATGTTTCACTACGTTGTCCAGGCTGGTCTTGGACTCCTGGCCTCAAGCAATCCTCCCACCTCAGCCTCCTAAAGTGCCAAAATTATAGGCGTGAGCCACTGCACCCGGCCCCTATTTGAAGACGTCTTTTGTAAAAGCTAGCTTCTAGAACCTGAGAAAAGCTCTTTTCTCAGAGGAGATACTCCTTTTGATATGTTAATGATTAAGAGTGGTTGCCCAGGCCTAGTTTCAGTGGCAGAATAGGATTGGAATTAAAAAGCAGAACTCATCTGGCTTCAGCAGATTGCCACCAAGAGGATACAGGTGGTCAGGTCCTGGCTGGCTTTGTCTTTGGGCCTGGGCAGGCTTAGGATTTGACTTTCTTTGAAGTACCTGATGCTGATTGATTCCACTAATAGTAGGAAGCAAGAGACTTAACTATGAGGGACGTTATGTGAATCTTAAGTCTTACCAGTCCTTGCATTAGTACATTAAATTTGGATGTTTTGGAAGCAAATTCATACGATCGTGAGTGATTTCTCCAAAGAAAAAAAGCCTTGTCCAGCCTGACCAACATGGTGAAACCCCATCTCTACTAAAAATACAAAAATTAACTGGGTGCAGTGGTGCGCATGCCTGTAGTCCCAGCTACTTGGGAGGCTGAGGCAGGAGAATTGCTTGAACCCTGGGAGGCAGAGGTTGCAGTGAGTCGAGATCGCGCCACTGCACTCCAGCCTCGGTGACAGAGCAAGACTCCATCTCAAAAAAAACAAACAAACAAAAAAAAACCCTGATGCCATTCCCAGTCCCCGTTGTAGGACATCACATTTATAAATCCAGGCTTTAGTCTTCTGGGCTCCACCAGTCTCTGCCCCACCATATTCCTTTGTCACTACCTCTAAGTTTTTTTCCCCACTTGAGGATTTGGAGTTAAACGAACTCAAAATGTCTTGTCATTGTATGTATTCTTGCCCCTGCTTTGAAAACAGGGCCATGGGAACTCTGTTTATGCCCTGTTTTAATGTTTCTGTTTTATGTTTTACTGTTAATATGAAAATAAAGAATTTGCTATGTATAATGGCTCCTAGTGCCTTTTGTCTCTTTCAC